AAAAGGCCAGGCAAGATAGTGCACACCGGTAATCCCAGCTACTCAGGAGGCTGAGGCAGGAGATCGCTTGAACTCCTTTTGACTCCGTTTCAAAAAAAAAAAAAATACAAAATTTAGCCAGGTGCGGTGTTGCGCACCTGTAGTCCCAGCTACTCGGGAGGCTGAGGCAGGGGAAGCCCTTGAACCCGGGAGGTGGAGGTTGCAGTGAGTCAAGATCATGCCACTACACTCTAGCCTGGGCGACAGAGAAAGACTCCGTCTCAAAAGAAAATTAAACGTGTGCCATGACATGCTGGGGACTCTAAAAGACTCCATCCACATGTCCCTCTACCAGCCACACCCACTCTGGTTCAAACACCAGCCTCCCCTAAGGGCGGCGTCACCTGCCACTCCCAGAGCCTAGACTCCACCTCACTCACGTGCTCAAAGCCCGGTAGTGGCTTCCCAACCCTCTCAGAACAAAACCCAGCCTCCTTATCCGCACCTTCTCTATCTAAGCCTTCCAAGTTCCTCTTCCCCGCCTTTCTCATCCTTCCCAGCACTCAAGAGACAGCCTTCAAAACCACTTCTAGATAAAGAGCAGCCCTGCTTTCCCGTCCCATCACTCTGTTATTATTTGCACACCATTACCTGTATCTAGAGCAACATCGTTCACTCATTTATTTGTACCCTGTAGCCTCCTTGTCCCCACTGCCTAGGACGGGGCCCGACACGCAGCAGGCACTCAGTGCACAGGTGCTGAATGAATAAATAAAATGAATGAAAATAAAGCGAATGCCAGGGAAGCCGAGGATTTTGTCCCCAGGCGGCTTCTGTAAAATTCTTTCATTTTTTTTTTCCCCCCAAACCACGTACCCGAGGGTCGCGCCAGCCCGACCCTGCGGCACCCCCACTCCCCACTCCGCGCGGGACAGGCCTCGGCAGCCGCAGCGTCTCACCCGGTCTTCGCGGCCACGTGGGGAAAGGTGGGGCGCGCGGTTGTCACCCAGGGAGCCGCCTCTAGCCCCTTCCGGCCGCCGTACGCGCGCAGGCGCTGTGGCGCCCCTAGGCTTGGCCTCCCAGAGACTCGCGGACGCTCACGATAACCAAGGACGACCGCGAACCAAGGTAAAGCCAACGAGGCCACCTCGTGCGCGACGCTCTTAGTGTATTTTTTTCTCTCTCACCATAGGGCAAAATAACATGGCAGCCAGACGAATTACACAGGAGACTTTTGATGCTGTATTACAAGAAAAAGCCAAACGATATCACATGGATGCCAGTGGTGAGGCTGTAAGCGAAACTCTTCAGTTTAAAGCTCAAGGTAAAATAAAGTGTTGTTGTTGTAGTTGTTGTCTTCTTTTTTTTTTTTGGATGGTTTATTTCAGATCTCTTAAGGGCAGTCCCAAGATCCAGAGCAGAGATGTATGATGACGTCCACAGCGATGGCAGATACTCCCTCAGTGGATCTGTAGCTCACTCTAGAGATGCCGGAAGAGAAGGCCTGAGAAGTGACGTATTTCCAGGGCCTTCCTTCAGATCAAGCAACCCTTCCATCAGTGATGACAGCTACTTTCGCAAAGAATGTGGCCGGGATCTGGAATTTTCTCACTCTGATTCTCGGGACCAGGTCATTGGCCACCGGAAATTGGGGCATTTCCGTTCTCAGGACTGGAAATTTGCGCTCCGTGGTTCTTGGGAACAAGACTTTGGCCATCCAGTTTCTCAAGAGTCCTCTTGGTCACAGGAGTATAGTTTTGGTCCCTCTGCAGTTTTGGGGGACTTTGGATCTTCCAGGCTGATTGAGAAAGAGTGTTTGGAGAAGGAGAGTCGGGATTATGACGTGGACCATCCTGGGGAGGCTGACTCTGTGCTTAGGGGCGGCAGTCAAGTCCAGGCCAGAGGTCGAGCTCTAAACATCGTTGACCAGGAAGGTTCCCTCCTAGGAAAGGGGGAGACTCAGGGCCTGCTCACAGCTAAGGGGGGTGTTGGGAAACTTGTCACATTGAGAAATGTGAGCACAAAAAAAATACCCACCGTGAATCGTATTACTCCCAAAACTCAGGGCACTAACCAAATCCAGAAAAACACTCCAAGTCCTGATGTGACCCTGGGGACAAACCCAGGGACAGAAGATATCCAGTTCCCCATTCAGAAGATCCCTCTGGGGCTGGATCTGAAGAATCTTCGGCTCCCCAGAAGAAAGATGAGCTTTGACATCATAGATAAGTCTGATGTTTTTTCAAGATTTGGGATAGAAATAATCAAATGGGCAGGATTCCACACCATAAAAGATGATATTAAATTTTCCCAACTTTTCCAGACTCTCTTTGAACTTGAAACAGAAACCTGTGCTAAAATGCTTGCCTCATTCAAATGTTCCTTAAAACCAGAGCACAGAGATTTTTGCTTTTTTACTATCAAATTTTTAAAGCACTCTGCTTTGAAAACACCCAGAGTTGATAATGAGTTTTTAAACATGCTTTTAGACAAAGGTGCTGTGAAGACCAAAAATTGCTTTTTTGAAATCATAAAGCCTTTTGACAAGTACATAATGAGACTTCAAGACCGGCTTCTGAAGAGTGTCACACCTTTGCTTATGGCCTGCAATGCCTACGAGCTAAGTGTCAAGATGAAGACCCTCAGTAACCCCCTGGACTTGGCTCTTGCCCTAGAAACCACCAACTCTCTCTGCCGGAAGTCTTTGGCCCTTTTGGGACAGACATTTTCCTTGGCCTCTTCTTTCCGGCAGGAGAAAATCTTAGAAGCTGTCGGCCTGCAAGATATAGCTCCCTCACCTGCTGCGTTTCCAAACTTCGAAGACTCCACTTTGTTTGGGCGAGAGTACATAGACCACCTGAAGGCCTGGCTAGTCAGCAGCGGATGTCCCCTCCAGGTTAAGAAAGCCGAACCAGAGCCGATGCGAGAGGAGGAGAAAATGATTCCTCCTACGAAACCTGAAATTCAGGCCAAGGCTCCAAGTAGTCTGAGTGATGGTAAGGAAATCAGCCAAAGTTTCTATTTGTTGATTTCTCAGAGAAGCTGTTCTGTGTGTTCCAGCTGTCCCCCAGCGAGCAGATCACAGGGTAGTGGGCACCATCGACCAGCTTGTGAAACGTGTCATCGAAGGCAGCCTGTCTCCCAAAGAGAGAACTCTTCTCAAAGAGGACCCTGCTTACTGGTAGGTCTTTAAATGTCCACGCTGTGAATCCCAAATGTCCCGTTATGCTTGTTTTGTTATCTAGGTTTTTGTCTGATGAAAATAGTCTGGAGTATAAATATTACAAGCTGAAGTTGGCAGAAATGCAGCGGATGAGCGAGAACTTGCGAGGAGCCGACCAGAAGCCGACCTCAGCAGACTGTGCAGTGAGGGCCATGCTGTACTCCCGGGCTGTCCGCAACCTCAAGAAGAAACTCCTTCCGTGGCAGCGGCGGGGGCTCCTCCGTGCTCAAGGGCTCCGGGGCTGGAAGGCGAGGAGAGCGACCACCGGGACCCAGACCCTCCTATCCTCAGGCACCAGGCTGAAACACCACGGCCGGCAGGCTCCAGGCCTCTCACAGGCAAAACCATCCCTGCCAGACAGAAATGATGCTGCCAAGGACTGCCCGCCAGACCCAGTTGGACCTTCTCCTCAGGACCCCAGCTTAGAAGCCTCAGGCCCATCCCCCAAGCCAGCAGGAGTGGACATCTCTGAAGCACCTCAGACCTCTTCTCCCTGCCCATCTGCTGACAGTGGGTGCTCACTCCTGTCCCCCTCCTCTGGGGTCATGCCTGACAGGTGCTTTATGTTTTGTAGTTGACATGAAGACAATGGAGACTGCAGAGAAACTGGCTAGATTTGTTGCTCAGGTGGGACCAGAGATCGAACAATTCAGCATAGAAAACAGCACCGATAACCCTGACCTGTGGTACGTACCCCCCCGGGTCTCATCACACCTTTTGGTTACCCAATGTATTTCCTCTGTGCCCCAGGTTTCTACATGACCAAAATAGTTCTGCTTTCAAATTCTATCGAAAGAAAGTGTTTGAACTATGTCCATCAATTTGTTTCACGTCATCTCCGCACAACCTTCACACTGGTGGTGGTGACACCACGGGTTCTCAGGAGAGCCCCGTGGACCTCATGGAAGGGGAAGCAGAGTTTGAAGACGAGCCCCCTCCGCGGGAGGCTGAGCTGGAGAGCCCAGAGGTGATGCCTGAGGAGGAGGACGAGGACGATGAGGATGGGGGAGAGGAGGCCCCCGCTCCTGGAGGGGCGGGCAAGTCTGAGGGCAGCACCCCTGCCGACGGCCTTCCCGGCGAGGCTGCCGAGGACGACCTGGCTGGAGCACCTGCCTTGTCACAGGCCTCCTCAGGTACCTGCTTCCCTCGGAAGAGGATCAGCAGCAAGTCATTGAAGGTTGGCATGATTCCAGCTCCCAAGAGAGTGTGTCTCATCCAGGAGCCAAAAGGTGAGTGCCCGCCTGTCGGCACAGTTGCCTCTATGTGTATGTGTCTCTTTCTTTTGTCTTCTAGTCCATGAACCAGTTCGAATTGCCTATGACAGGCCTCGGGGTCGTCCCATGTCCAAAAAGAAGGTGAGCGTAATCATTGGTAGTCCTCACTCAAAGCCCACATGCCTGGACTCTCCTCTCTCCTCAGAAACCCAAGGACTTGGACTTCGCCCAGCAGAAGCTGACCGATAAGAACCTGGGCTTCCAGATGCTGCAGAAGATGGGCTGGAAGGAGGGCCATGGCCTGGGCTCCCTCGGAAAGGGCATCAGGGAGCCGGTCAGCGTGTACGCAGCAGGCAGCCTGGGGTGGGAGTGGGTGGGGCCTCAGTCCTTCCACCTGCAGCCTGCCGCTTGGCTCCTTCACAGCCAAGATGGCTTACAGCTGGCAGTTGATTTTTGTTTTTTAAACAGAAGGCATCTTCAGATGAGAAGCTGATCATTTACATGTGCAGGTGTTTACAGGGCTCCTTTCTGTCCTGGTGTAGATTTTTTAACCAGCTTGTTGGCCCTGGTCATTTTGGCCACATTTGTGACCATCATAAAAGCTAAGTGGTATTTCTGTGTAGTTTCCGTCTGGAACTGCTTTCCCATTCCCGGGAACCCATAGCCGGGCCAGCCAGGGTCCCGAACACAGGCCCAAAGTTTATTAAACCCCGATCATAACCTCCAGCAGGCATTTCATTTAATACTGAGCTTAGTTCCTGCTGGGTAAGGCATTCCGAGGTAACCAGGGCCCTCTGGGCACCCCCTCAAAAGCCAGCTCTTCGAGGGTGAGTACTCCTTGTTTCTACTGTGAGTCGCGTCTTGATTTTCCCTTTCTTTGATGTCTCAGTGTGTGTCCCAAACACCTGCATCTCATGGACTGTTTGTGCCCATGCCCAGTTCCTGGCATGCCAGGCCCTGGGCTCAGGTGCACAACTGACTCTCTTTTTCACTCCCTAGGGGAACCCCCTCGGAAGGGGAAGGGTTGGGTGCTGACGGGCAGGAGCACAAAGAAGACACATTCGATGTGTTCCGACAGAGGATGATGCAGATGTACAGACACAAGCGGGCCAACAAATAGGTATGTTCACAGGCCAGTGTGTAAGGCCGTCTGCCCTCGCTGGCGTGCTGGTATGCAGAGAAATTTCCCCCAACAAAGTTGATGTTCCCTGCTCCCCCAAAAATGCCACACACAAAAAAAATCACAAAATTCTGTGAGGGAAACAAAAGGGTCTATGGATGTGGATATGCCCCATTCTTACCTTCCAGGTTTGCTGAAGGAGCAAACCTCACACTGGCCAAGGGCAGATGCGCATGGCCTGCCTGGTGCCCCGGCTGTGAGCCCCTCAAGGCCTCCAGGCCAGCCTCCGTGGATGTGCGTGTGGAAATAGGCCACGCCTGTCTCTTCTCTTGCTCAAGTTTTCTCTCACAGATGACAGCCACCTACCACATAACATGACCAGCAAACGGACTGTTCCTAGTCCAGAGGGCCTTGCCATCATGCAAGTGGAAGGGCGACTGTGACAGCCACTGCCACAGAGGATGGCAGTTGGCTGTGTCCCTTTGTGAGGGTCTTCAAATCCTTTTCCTTCTGCAGGGCCTTGGGCCTGTAAATATCCTCATCTTTCTATTCTTTTTTTTTTTTAGTTGCCCCCTCACCTAATTTCCACCTCAGTTTTGAACAAAATCGTTCTCTTCCTGAATAGATCAAAACCACTGATGTGAAAGATAAGCCTTGAAGCAGCAATTGCCCTTAAAACATCATCCCTGCCCTGGATCGGCCTGGAGCCAGTGCCCAAGTACGGTTTGGTGTGTACATGAAAACAAACGTCTCTGCAGTCTCTGGGGCGGAGGTTTCGCTGGCTTTTCTTTCTCTCAAAGAAAAAAACATGCACCATTTTCAATGTGCTTTTGCCTCTCCTCTCTGTTCACATGCTTTTAGCAGCAAGTCCCCTCCAAATCTGTCTTGGTTCCCCTTCAGAAGGTGGCGCTGCCCCCGAAAGGCACCTCAGCCTGTGAGTGCTGAGGAACCAGCTCCTCTGGCTGATTTTCCAGTTGGACTGGCCATTGCTCTCCAGAAGTGCTCTGTTAGCAAACGTGATGTGGAAACGATCACAGATGGTGTTTTCTCGTTGTTCGCCAGAATTTATACGGGGGAGACAAATTCCCGGTAATTACCAAGTCTGCACTCGGGTACCAAAGCTCTGAAGCTCTCTGAACAGTTGCCATACTTGAGTTGATGAATGTGTTATTCATGGTGTCTCATCTCATCAATGCATCTTGAGAGACTTAATGAAATTTTAGCAACAGTATAGAATAGCTCTATCGGGTGGGGAGTAATCATTAAACAGATGAAATCGGCCCCAGATTTACATGTCTCTTTAGAATCCACAGTGTAAGCAAACTACAGTTACAAAGGGATGGGGGTTGTAAACCCTCTGAGACTCTGCACTTTTCGCACGTATGGCATCGTCAAGTGCTGTCTTATTACAGCCTTTGTAAGGAGAGGCAGGCTCCTCCTGGGGTGGGCTCTGCAGCTGCTCTATTTCCAGGCATGTGATCGCCCCCGCTCTCCAGATTCCCCAGCACTCTGCTGCGTGTAACTCCACTCAATTCTCCACTCATCCTTCCTTGTGAAGCAGGATCGTTGAAGTTTTAAGTATGGGCAAAAATCTGGAAAACTTAGGATCCCTCTGACACCCCAGGATTAGGGGACACAGCAGTGGCTAGGGCATCAGCCACAGAACTGAGCGGGAAATGCCACTTGTATTGGCTGTAAAGAAATCCTGGCTTTGGGCCAGGCACAGTGGCTCAAGCCTGTAATCCCAGCACTTTAGGAGGTTGAGGCGGATGGATCACCTGAGGTCAGGAGTTTGAGACCAGCCTGGCCAACATGGTGTAACCCCGTCTCTACTAAAAATACAAAAAAATTAGCCAGGCGTGGTAGCGGGCACCTGTAATCCCAGCTACTCAGGAGGCTGAGGCAGGAGAATCACTTGAACCGGGGAGGCAGAGGTTGCAGTGAGCTGAGATCATGCCACTCCACTCCAGCCTGGGCGACAGAGCAAGACTCCATCTCCAAAAAAAAAAAAAAAAAAGGCCGGCACGGTGACTCACGCCTATAATTCCAGCACTTTGGGAGGCCGAGGCAGGTGGATCACGAGGTCAAGAGATCGAGACCATCCTGGCCAACATGGTGAAACCCTGTCTCTACTAAAAATGCAAAAAATTAGCTGGGCGTGGTGGCGGGCGCTTGTAGTCCCAGCTACTCAGGAGGCTGAGGCAGGAGAATCACTTGAACCCGGGAGGCGGAGGTTGCAGTGAGCCGAGATTGTGCCACCGCACTCCAGCCTGGCAACAGAGCGAGACTCTGTCTCAAAAAAAAAAAAGGAAATCCTGGCTTTCTTTAAGCCACAGACTTCCTAGGCTGTGGTCCCAGCTCCTTGTCTGCCTGGTCCCTGTCACCTTGCAGTGCCACCACCCCCAGGGGCTCTGCTTGCTTCCAGTGGCTTCTGTAGCTTTGGCAACTGGCAGATCTTTATGGCAGTAGAGGTGCCAGCATGGAGGATGGAGTTTGGGTTTATAACCCAACCCTCGAACGAACCAGCCTGTGGGGGCCTGGAGTGGAGCTGGTTTTGGGGAGTCACAGGTGCGGGGGGTTCATCTTCTCCTTTCTCCTTCTCCTTTCCTGACCCCTCCGACAGCTTCCATGTTGGCCATGGGTCAGGTGAATGGATGGAGCTCCAAGCGGGGCTCAGCCCATTGACCCGAGCGAGGCGCACACACCTGCAGCGTGGATCAAGCGCACTCTCTCCAGCATCGCCCTGACCATTCCATGTGCTTTGTCCTAGCATGTTCATTCTTGACTTTCTCCACTTCATTTTATTAAAAAGTTAAATGCTTTAGGAATCTGTGGCGTGTGGCCACTGACCGCCCCCCACCTCCTGCCGCTCCTCCAAGTTTGAGCTGAGATGGTTCTGTGAGTCCTTGGCAGGGGTCAAAGGGCACATCTCCTTGAACCTAGAAAGCCCCCTACACTCTCAGAGGACACCTCTCCTGTGGATTCAGCGCTGGGGCAGTGAAGGTGTCGGGAGCCAGCAGAGCATGGTGCGTGCTGCCAGCTGCCGGCCAGCCGGGATAGAGGAGATGCCACTGGCCCTCCGTGCCCCCAGCCCCTCCCTCTTAACCGAGGCTGTCCTTGCTCTCTGCAGAGGCCGCTCTGCAGGATCCTCGTGTCGCGCGTGATGTGTGGTGGCACAGCCGTGTCAAAGTCACAGTGTCTTTTCTGTCGTTCTAGTTCCAGGGTCACCCCCGAGAGGACAACAGGCATCTGGAAGTGCTCTCTCGCCACTCTGGGTGCTTTACTGTCTCTGGCTTGTTTCCATCACTGGAAATCACTTAGAGAATTGTAGTGTTTTTGGTCCTTGATAAAGCCTAGAAGACATTTGTGATGTTACAAAATGGAAGTTTTCTTTTGTTTCTGTTTTTTAAGATCTAAGAAGTTGTGAATGTTGTTAATCATTTAGCCGTTGCAATAAATGTAGAGGAAATGCAGTGTGCTGGGGTCTCCATGGCTGTGTTTTTAA